ATTTTGTAGATTAATTTCTGGTAGCCTGTGATTTTTTATGACAAAATACATATAATTTACTTTTTAAAAAGTAGAATAATGGCTTTATGCTAAAGTGCAGATTTTCGAAATTAAGTCTTCATCGTAAAAGTCGATTTTTTTCCAAAGGACACGAGTTCACAAAACGCAGGGAAGGGGGTCCACTGGCCCGTATTAAATAATGTTCCCTGAGGAGTGGAGCAAAGCTCCAGCTTCCCTCGTCACCCAGCCATCCCACCCCAGCCTCCCCCATACCCTGCACAGCTTCTCCTAAAATGACCCTCCCCCATCCACACATCAGGTTCTGAAACCTGACCCTGCCAGGCAACTAAAGCCGCGAACCCCACAGTGCCCTGAGCTGGCCTCACCCTACCCACGATCCCAAGAGGGTACTAGCCGAGGGGATGGGTACTTTGGGGGAAGGCACTTTAAATTTTCAAAGTGTTTAATTCACGAAAGCACAACCCAAAGGGCCGCCCCCACCCACCCGGGGGTCTCCCGCCTCCGCCCGGCAGCCGCTCATCCCCAGTAGACCAGTGAATGAACCGCGGGGCCGGGACGCAGCCGGCCCAGTGGCGGGAAAAGCCTCGGGGTGAGCCAGGCCTGGCTGCAGAGAGGCCCCAAGAGAGCGCGGGGAGGGCTCGGGCGGCCGGGAGGGGGCGGTGACAGCTGTGACTCGACTCCACGCTCTCACCTTGAACATGTCGCTGGCAGCGGAGGCTCCGGCAGGGTCACCCCGGCCTCGGCCACGCCCACTATAGAGAGGTGACTACGGAGGCCCGGTAGGGCCTTGATTTCTCCAACCGCAAGCAGGCAGCGGTGCGGGTGACGGCCGTACTGCAAACTCGGTGCGGCGAAGGTTTAGTTCAATCACCCGGTTCTAGAAGCCGCGTCGCTGAGCCGCAGCGCGTCGCGCCCGGGCAGCGGGTGAACGCAAACCCCGCCCTCCAGGAGGCTCCGCCCCTGCGCCGGCGGTTGCTAGGCGGCAAGAAAGCGCCGGCTCTGTGTGGACGGTACGCGGAGGCGCGAGGAGGGAGGCGCCTGGCGTTGCCGCGGCGCTGGGAAACTGTCTTTGCAGCGGCGACTGGGCGCCCAGCGGCGTGTACTGGGATTTCTGTGAGCAGAGGCTGCCGAGAGGGGGCGCTTGGAGGGCCACCGGCGGCTTCGAAAGCTTCGCAGCCGGAAGCCGCCGGTTGGCGGCCTGGATTTACCTTACGAAAGGTTTTAACCAAGGACTTGAGGTTTCTCAGGTTTTAAATTTAAACTAATATGCTGTGTCCTTTAATCGGAAAAGGCTCTGACCTTATTTTTTCCCGTTAAGAAACAAGCGGTAAGCCTCCTCTCTGGAAATCAAATGTTTGTTGACCTCAAAGGGTTAATTTATGTACTTTCAGATTACTTCATTGGAGGGAAAATGAATCGTTCCTCAAATGTACCACGTAAAGGTATTCTGAAATCAGGTACAAGATCCTTACAAAAAGTTCGCAGAGTACATTTCGCAAATGCACGAAATGCAAGATCATTACTATCGTAAGTACCTGTGTTTTGCCTTGTGTTATCTTTTTATAAATATTAACCTCTTTTTTTCTCTCAGAATGCTTAAAGACATTTCAGCTCAAATAATACAGAGGGCTTGGTTATCTCATACAAACAAAATGATATTTCGACTCCTAAAACACGCAATTTGTGCAGCGGTATGTATTTTGCTTATTTTTTTCTCTGAGGGCTTTCCTTTTACAGCACTGTCCTTTATTTCAGGAATTCTATGTAACACATGAAATACTGAAGAAAGTGGCCCCCTTAGAGGCTAAGCTTATTAAGGATCCTACTATGCAGTGTAAAATTAGATTCAGGTAATGTATCTATGCTGATTTATTTCAAGAAGGCCAAATAACTAAATTTTTATCTTTATTTCAGATTTAGAGGTGAAACGTTTCCACCTTTCATCGTGTTTAAAATTTTTCTTCATACTGATGGCCATGGTTACAAGTATTTTAGTGGAAAAAATGTATTAATGCCGTCAAGTAAGGTGACGTTTCATGATGTACATTTTATGTTAACTTTTTAAAGTCTATTTTCTATTCTTTTTACAGGCAGTGGATGATGCTTGCAAACTAATGGGGGAAAGGAAATTTCACCGTATAATTATGGAAGATGAACGTATTTTCCCGAAGTCCAAAGTAACTGATATAATGGATGTTGTCACCATGCAAGATTATGTACAAGTAAGGAATTTAGATTTAGAAAAACAAACAAACCAACTTAATCGTTCTTGTTTTTTCCCTACAGTATCGCAGTTTTTTCGATGAGGCCCCTGCATTTTCTGGCGGCAGAAATAACAGCTGGCGCAAATTAAATCTTGAAAATATTCCCAGGACAATGCTAATGTATGACATAGTTCATTATTCAGAGTCTGGAGTGATCTCAAACCGTCTACGAAATGAAATGAAGTTTCTGTTACAGAGACCAGTAACGCAAGAGATCCATAAGCACCAGCTACGGATTGTTTCTGAAATTAGGTAAAACAGATTCTTCACTGGGGTTACAATACATTTTTCTGTTTTTAATACAAACATTTTCTAGGGGTCCATACTTAACTGTCCAACCTCTATATCGGCCCTACAAACAGCAAAATCAAGTTAAATTTCTGGGTCGTCGATCCAAGCAAGCTCAAATGAAAGTTGAAAAAATGAGAAAAGTTTATTTGGCTAAAGAAAAAAATACTTCTGAGGTGACTGTAAGTTTAACTTGTACTGAATTCATTGTTTTCACTTCCTACTTTTATTGATAATTCTGCCTAGGAACCAAAAACGGGCCCATCAGGTACAAAGGATAACTATCATCTCCACTCCATCTTTTGACATTGTGAAAACTAAGGAATCTATGTCAGAGTGTCAGCTGGAAAAAGAAAAAAGGACTCATTTTCCTGGTATCAAAACTTGGCAGCTGGTGATTCTCCATCATGATAATGAACAGTTAATTGACAGAAAACCAAAGTTGTTTAACAATCTGCTTGTCTGTCTATAAATAATGAGTATGTGTAATAAAGGAAAATAACATAGAATAAGTCCTGAGTATGCTCTCTTAACTAAATGTGTG